TGTAGAGATGGGGTATCCCTATGTTGCTCAGGCTGGTCTTGAACTCCTAACCTCAAGCGATCCTCCCACCTGGGCCTCTCAAAGCACTGGGATTACAGGCGTGAGCCACTGCGCCTGACATGGTGCTTCTTAATTTATTCTTACTTTTTATTTTTATTTTTTTGAGACAAGGTCTTGCTCTGTCTCCCAGGCTGGAATGTAGTGGTACAATCATGGCTCACTGCAACCTCTGCCTCTCCGGTTCAAGTGATCTTCCTGCCTCAACCTCTGGAGTAGTTTGGACTATGGGCACATGCCACAACGACTAGCTAATTTTTGTTTTTCTTTTTTTCTTTCTTTCTTTCTTTCTTTTTTTTTTTTTTTGAGATGCAGTTTCTCTATGTTACCTAGGCTGGTCTAAAACTCCTGGGCTCAAGCGATCCTCCCACCCTGGCCTCCCAAAGTGCTGGGATGACAGGCGTGAGCCACGTGGTGCTTAAAAAAGGCAACAAAAAACCCCCCACACACTGGGTATAGAAGTGGCATGGGCCTCTATACACTGTGAGATTCTTGGTACTAGCTACAAATTCTGTGTATACTCAAGATTTTCTAGAGTAGGTGCAATTACCCCGTTTTACAGATGAGGACACAGAGGCTGAGCCGTAGTGACCCACCTAAGGTCGTATAGCCAGCAAATAGATGGAGGTTGGATTGGAACTGAGGACTTTACTCAAGGGCTCTCACAAACCCTTGGGGGCTTCTCGCTGCTTTATCCCCATCACACCTGAAAGAATGAATGAATGAATGCCTCGGGCACCGTGCCCACCTCCCAGCAAACCGTGGAGCTTGGACGAGCCCACTGCTCCGCGTGGGGGGGGTGTGTGCCCGCCTTGCGCATGCGTGTTCCCTGGGCATGGCCGGCTCCGTTCCATCCTTCTGCACAGGGTATCGCCTCTCTCCGTTTGGTACATCCCCTCCTCCCCCACGCCCGGACTGGGGTGGTAGACGCCGCCTCCGCTCATCGCCCCTCCCCATCGGTTTCCGCGCGAAAAGCCGGGGCGCCTGCGCTGCCGCCGCCGCGTCTGCTGAAGCCTCCGAGATGCCGGCGCGTACCGCCCCAGCCCGGGTGCCCACACTGGCCGTCCCGGCCATCTCGCTGCCCGACGATGTCCGCAGGCGGTAGGTACCATGGGGGGGAACACGGACTCAGGTTTGTATTTTCTCCCCTATTTCTTCCTCCCAGGCTCAAAGATTTGGAAAGAGACAGCTTAACAGAAAAGGTAATCTCCACCTTAAAATTTTTCTTATTACCTGGGTACTGCTAAACCTATATCCTTCCCTTAGGAATGTGTGAAGGAGAAATTGAATCTCTTGCACGAATTTCTGCAAACAGAAATAAAGAATCAGTTATGTGACTTGGAAACCAAATTACGTAAAGAAGAATTATCCGAGGTAAGTCAGTTCTCAGCATCCTAGCCTCTAGAACTGCTACTTAAATTATCCTTTCCTGCTGTAGGAGGGCTACCTGGCTAAAGTCAAATCCCTTTTAAATAAAGATTTGTCCTTGGAGAACGGTGCTCATGCTTACAACCGGGAAGTGAATGGACGTCTAGAAAACGGGAACCAAGCAAGAAGTGAAGCCCGTAGAGTGGGAATGGCAGATGCCAACAGCCCCCCCAAACCCCTTTCCAAACCTCGCACGCCCAGGAGGAGCAAGTCCGATGGAGAGGCTAAGCGTAAGAGCAGATGATTCCTTTTATTTTTAATTAACCTCGGCTCACTGTAACCTCTGCCTCCCAGGTTCAAGAGACCCTCCTGCCTCAGCCTCCCAAGTAACTGGGATTAGAGGTATGTGCCACCACACCCAGCTAATTTTTGTATTTCTTTTTAATGCTTTTTCTTCTTTAAACAGCTGAACCTTCACCTAGCCCCAGGATTACAAGGAAAAGCACCAGGCAAACCACCATCACATCTCATTTTGCAAAGGGGTCAGTATACGATAAATTGGCGGCTGCCTTTTCCACTAATGGTTGGCCTCACTGTGTGTGACAGCCCTGCCAAACGGAAACCTCAGGAAGAGTCTGAAAGAGCCAAATCGGATGAGTCCATCAAGGAAGAAGACAAAGACCAGGTAGGGCCAGTGCTTTCATTTCCTGACTCTACAATCTTTTTTGTTCTTCCTTCCCTCCACACAGGATGAGAAGAGACGTAGAGTTACATCCAGAGAACGGTAAGAATAGTTACTATACCTTTCTTTTTGTTACACTTGGGGTCTGTGTTATTTTGCTTGACAGAGTTGCTAGACCGCTTCCTGCAGAAGAACCTGAAAGAGCAAAATCAGGAACGCGCACTGAAAAGGAAGAAGAAAGAGATGAAAAAGTAAAGCTCTATCACCTCTAAGTTTGTTAATTAAATTAACTTGTCTTTTTTCCCTGCAACTTAGGAAGAAAAGAGACTCCGAAGTCAAACCAAAGAACCGTAAGTGCAGCGAACCTGCCTTTGTGCTTTGTCCAGCCTGTGTGTGTGTTGTCTTCTGTGACAGAACACCCAAACAGAAACTGAAGGAGGAGCCGGACAGAGAAGCCAGGGCAGGCGTGCAGGCTGACGAGGACGAAGATGGAGACGAGAAAGTAAAGGCGGGTTATTTGTTTCTGAACTCCCCATCTCTCTACCTCCCCCTTATTTTTCTGTCAGGATGAGAAGAAGCACAGAAGTCAACCCAAAGATCTGTAAGTGTTTAAAATGCTTGTGCTTTTGTGTCTGCTACTTGCTGTGTATCTGTTCACCCTGCAGAGCTGCCAAACGGAGGCCCGAAGAAAAAGAACCTGAAAAAGTAAATCCACAGATTTCTGATGAAAAAGACGAGGATGAAAAGGTAAAGGTCTCACTTTTCTTTCTTTCTTTTTTGCCTTTAATCCTCTTTTGTTTTCCCTGTGTAGGAGGAGAAGAGACGCAAAACGACCCCCAAAGAACCGTAAGAATTTATTCTTGACATTATCGAAAGCAAAACGATCTTGTGATTTTTTTTTTTCCCCCAGAACGGAGAAAAAAATGGCTCGCGCCAAAACAGTCATGAACTCCAAGGTAAACATCTGCCGGGAATAAAGCCGGTGGCGGAGTGCCATCATCTGTGTTCCTGCTCCCACAGACCCACCCTCCCAAGTGCATTCAGTGCGGGCAGTACCTGGACGACCCTGACCTCAAATATGGGCAGCACCCACCAGACGCGGTACGTACAGCTCTCTTCCCAGCCTTCCTCTGGTCCCACTGCTCACCAGCCCCGTGTCCTTCAGGTGGATGAGCCACAGATGCTGACAAATGAGAAGCTGTCCATCTTTGATGCCAACGAGTCTGGCTTTGAGAGTTATGAGGCGCTTCCCCAGCACAAACTGACCTGCTTCAGGTAAGTGCACTTTCGTGTGCATGTTTGCTTCGGCTGGTAAGCATGTGCTTTGTTTCCTGTCTAGTGTGTACTGTAAGCACGGTCACCTGTGTCCCATCGACACCGGCCTCATCGAGAAGAATATCGAACTCTTCTTTTCTGGTTCAGCAAAACCAATCTATGATGATGACCCATCTCTTGAAGGTAAGGAATAGTCCGGGATTATGTTTGGGGCAAGCCTTTAGTCCATTTCCTTTTTCTGCTCTAGGTGGTGTTAATGGCAAAAATCTTGGCCCCATAAATGAATGGTGGATCACTGGCTTTGATGGAGGTGAAAAGGCCCTCATCGGCTTCAGCACCTGTAAGTGTGTGGCCCATCATAGGCTGGCCGGGCCCCTTTTCCACACCTCCTCTGTTCACCCCAGCATTTGCCGAATACATTCTGATGGATCCCAGTCCCGAGTATGCGCCCATATTTGGGCTGATGCAGGAGAAGATCTACATCAGCAAGATTGTGGTGGAGTTCCTGCAGAGCAATTCCGACTCGACCTATGAGGACCTGATCAACAAGATCGAGGTAAGAGATCGAGGGTCCTCAGCATCCGGGATTTAAGCATGAGAGAAACCTGTTCTCTTTCAAGACCACGGTTCCTCCTTCTGGCCTCAACTTGAACCGCTTCACAGAGGACTCCCTCCTGCGACACGCGCAGTTTGTGGTGGAGCAGGTGGAGAGTTATGACGAGGCCGGGGACAGTGATGAGCAGCCCATCTTCCTGACACCCTGCATGCGGGACCTGATCAAGCTGGCTGGGGTCACGCTGGGACAGAGGTAAGGATGCGGCAGGGACCAGAGTGAAGACTAGTCCTCTGAGATGCTGGAACCTCTCCCGTAGGCGAGCCCAGGCGAGGCGGCAGACCATCAGGCATTCTACCAGGGAGAAGGACAGGGGACCCACGAAAGCCACCACCACCAAGCTGGTCTACCAGATCTTCGATACTTTCTTCGCAGAGCAAATTGAAAAGGATGACAGAGAAGACAAGGAGAACGCCTTTAAGCGCCGGCGATGTGGCGTCTGTGAGGTAACCTCACCTGTGGGTGCTCCCGCTCCCCTCCCTGATTTGCCTTTTTAATGCCATTTTTTAGGTGTGTCAGCAGCCTGAGTGTGGGAAATGTAAAGCCTGCAAGGACATGGTTAAATTTGGTGGCAGTGGACGGAGCAAGCAGGCTTGCCAAGAGCGGAGGTAGGTCAGGCCGAGTCTTCCTCCTGTGGCAGAGGGGCCTTAGGTATAACCAGTGACATTGCAGGTGTCCCAATATGGCCATGAAGGAGGCAGATGACGATGAGGAAGTCGATGATAACATCCCAGAGATGCCGTCACCCAAAAAAATGCACCAGGGGAAGAAGAAGAAACAGAACAAGAATCGCATCTCTTGGGTCGGAGAAGCCGTCAAGGTAACCCTTGGAGCCCCTTGGTCAGCTCACTGGATCCTCCATGAACTTATGCTCTCATTTTCAGACTGATGGGAAGAAGAGTTACTATAAGAAGGTGTGCATTGATGCGGAAACCCTGGAAGTGGGGGACTGTGTCTCTGTTATTCCAGATGATTCCTCAAAACCGCTGTATCTAGCAAGGTTTGCATCTTTCTTTTTGCTTGACTTCTGCAACTTTCTCCCCATGCCCGTCTTCTGATTCCAGGGTCACGGCGCTGTGGGAGGACAGCAGCAACGGGCAGATGTTTCACGCCCACTGGTTCTGCGCTGGGACAGACACAGTCCTCGGGGCCACGTCGGACCCTCTGGAGCTGTTCTTGGTGGATGAATGTGAGGACATGCAGCTTTCATATATCCACAGCAAAGTGAAAGTCATCTACAAAGCCCCCTCCGAAAACTGGGCCATGGAGGTGAGTGCCTGGTGTCCCTCGTGAGCCCCTGCGCCTGGCCTGACACGCATTCTTATCTCCCAAGGGAGGCATGGATCCCGAGTCCCTGCTGGAGGGGGACGACGGGAAGACCTACTTCTACCAGCTGTGGTATGATCAAGACTACGCGAGATTCGAGTCCCCTCCAAAAACCCAGCCAACAGAGGACAACAAGTTCAAGTGAGCACTGGGGCTGGACTCGGGGTCAGCAGGCCTTATGTTTCTGTCCCTTTGTTTCCTTCAGATTCTGTGTGAGCTGTGCCCGTCTGGCTGAGATGAGGCAAAAAGAAATCCCCAGGGTCCTGGAGCAGCTCGAGGACCTGGATAGCCGGGTCCTCTACTACTCAGCCACCAAGAACGGCATCCTGTACCGAGTTGGTGATGGTGTGTACCTGCCCCCTGAGGCCTTCACGTTCAAGTAAGTGCCCCCTCGGAGCAGCCGGGGCCAGGTTCATTGATGTCAAGTGGGTGCTTCTCTGCAGCATCAAGCTGTCCAGTCCCGTGAAACGCCCACGGAAGGAGCCCGTGGATGAGGACCTGTACCCAGAGCACTACCGGAAATACTCCGACTACATCAAAGGCAGCAACCTGGATGCCCCTGAGCCCTACCGAATTGGCCGGATCAAAGAGATCTTCTGTCCCAAGAAGAGCAACGGCAGGCCCAATGAGACTGACATCAAAATCCGGGTCAACAAGTTCTACAGGTCAGCAGAGGCCTCTGTTCTTCCACGAGGCCAGAGCTCCTAACGAGGCCTCTCCCGCTCGCAGGCCTGAGAACACCCACAAGTCCACTCCAGCGAGCTACCACGCAGACATCAACCTGCTCTACTGGAGCGACGAGGAGGCCGTGGTGGACTTCAAGGCTGTGCAGGGCCGCTGCACCGTGGAGTATGGGGAGGACCTGCCCGAGTGCGTCCAGGTGTACTCCATGGGCGGCCCCAACCGCTTCTACTTCCTCGAGGTGGTGCCCCTGCTTGCTAGAGGGAAGGCTTCCTCCCAAACGATTGCAGTTCTCTCCTTTTCAGGCCTATAATGCAAAGAGCAAAAGCTTTGAAGATCCTCCCAACCATGCCCGTAGCCCTGGAAACAAAGGGAAGGGCAAGGGAAAAGGTACGTCATTGTATGAGTTTCTTTTCAAGTTAATCGGGTTTAGCCTCTGGCCTCTCTCCCCCAGGGAAGGGCAAGCCCAAGTCCCAAGCCTGTGAGCCGAGCGAGCCAGAGATAGAGATCAAGCTGCCCAAGCTGCGGACCCTGGATGTGTTTTCTGGCTGCGGGGGGTTGTCGGAGGGATTCCACCAAGCAGGTGAGCGCCCGTAGGCTCCATCTCTGAATACCTTGAAAGCATGGCTTCGTGCTTGATCTGCCAGGCATCTCTGACACGCTGTGGGCCATCGAGATGTGGGACCCTGCGGCCCAGGCGTTCCGGCTGAACAACCCCGGCTCCACAGTGTTCACAGAGGACTGCAACATCCTGCTGAAGCTGGTCATGGCTGGGGAGACCACCAACTCCCGCGGCCAGCGGCTGCCCCAGAAGGGAGACGTGGAGATGCTGTGCGGCGGGCCGCCCTGCCAGGGCTTCAGCGGCATGAACCGCTTCAATTCGCGCACCTACTCCAAGTTCAAAAACTCTCTGGTGGTTTCCTTCCTCAGGTAAACGGGTAGAAGCCCCCCAGTGTTGCCAGGTGACTCCTGCAGTCTCTCCTGCCCCCTACAGCTACTGCGACTACTACCGGCCCCGGTTCTTCCTCCTGGAGAATGTCAGGAACTTTGTCTCCTTCAAGCGCTCCATGGTCCTGAAGCTCACCCTCCGCTGCCTGGTCCGCATGGGCTATCAGTGCACCTTCGGCGTGCTGCAGGTGGGCCCTGGGGCTGGGGCGGGCAGACAGATACGGTGGGGTTGTCCGTCCTTCTCCCCCACAGGCCGGTCAGTACGGCGTGGCCCAGACTAGGAGGCGGGCCATCATCCTGGCCGCGGCCCCTGGAGAGAAGCTCCCTCTGTTCCCGGAGCCACTGCACGTGTTTGCTCCCCGGGCCTGCCAGCTGAGCGTGGTGGTGGATGACAAGAAGTTTGTGAGCAACATAACCAGGTAGGTGGCCCCCGTCGCTCCTCCACACACTGTCCAGAGGTGTTGACCTCCTCCTCTGTTGCAGGTTGAGCTCGGGTCCTTTCCGGACCATCACGGTGCGAGACACGATGTCCGACCTGCCGGAGGTGCGGAATGGAGCCTCGGCACTGGAGATCTCCTACAACGGGGAGCCTCAGTCCTGGTTCCAGAGGCAGCTCCGGGGCGCACAGTACCAGCCCATCCTCAGGGACCACATCTGTAAGGTAATGGCACCCTGACAGAGCGGCTCCTCCTCAGGTGACAGCTGGGCCCCCCACACTCTTTCAGGACATGAGTGCATTGGTGGCTGCCCGCATGCGGCACATCCCCTTGGCCCCAGGGTCAGACTGGCGCGATCTGCCCAACATCGAGGTGCGGCTCTCAGACGGCACCATGGCCAGGAAGCTGCGGTATACCCACCATGACAGGAAGAACGGCCGCAGCAGCTCTGGGGCCCTCCGTGGGGTCTGCTCCTGCGTGGAAGGTGGGTCCTGTAAGTTGTGGTTCCCGGTGGGCAACTGCAGCCTCATCACTGTCCTGTCTTCCAGCCGGCAAAGCCTGCGACCCCGCAGCCAGGCAGTTCAACACCCTCATCCCCTGGTGCCTGCCCCACACCGGGAACCGGCACAACCACTGGGCTGGCCTCTATGGAAGGCTCGAGTGGGACGGCTTCTTCAGCACAACCGTCACCAACCCCGAGCCCATGGGCAAGCAGGTAGGTGGGGAGGGGGCATCCGAGGGCCTGGGCTGCCCTCGCCCACCGCGCCTCTTTCCCCCAGGGCCGCGTGCTCCACCCAGAGCAGCACCGTGTGGTGAGCGTGCGGGAGTGTGCCCGCTCCCAGGGCTTCCCTGACACCTACCGGCTCTTCGGCAACATCCTGGACAAGCACCGGCAGGTCAGTGGGGCGGCGCCCGCTGGGTCTGGACAACATCAGGCATTGCCCTTCTCCCCTCCTGCAGGTGGGCAATGCCGTGCCACCGCCCCTGGCCAAAGCCATTGGCTTGGAGATCAAGCTTTGTATGTTGGCCAAAGCCCGAGAGAGTGCCTCAGGTATGGTGGGGTGGGCCAGGCTTCCTCTGGGGCCAGAGTGACTTTTCCTTTTATTTCCCTTCAGCTAAAATAAAGGAGGAGGAAGCTGCTAAGGACTAGTTCTGCCCTCCCGTCACCCCTGTTTCTGGCACCAGGAATCCCCAACATGCACTGATGTTGTGTTTTTAACATGTCAATCTGTCCGTTCACATGTGTGGTACATGGTGTTTGTGGCCTTGGCTGACATGAAGCTGTTGTGTGAGGTTCGCTTATCAACTAATGATTTAGTGATCAAATTGTGCAGTACTTTGTGCATTCTGGATTTTAAAAGTTTTTTATTATGCATTATATCAAATCTACCACTGTATGAGTGGAAATTAAGACTTTATGTAGTTTTTATATGTTGTAATATTTCTTCAAATAAATCTCTCCTATAAACCACCCTGGGTGGGTATTCGTGATTTGCACGGGAC